AAGATGCAAGTTAAAACCACAAGGAGATAGCACCTCACACCTGTCAGAATCACTATTATAAAAAAGATGAAAGTTAAGTGTTGGTGAGGAAGTGGAGAAGAAACCTTTATATGCTGTTGGGGGAAATGTAAATTAATACAGCCATTATGGAAAATTATATGGAGTTTCCTAAAAAAGCACACACAACTAAAAATAGAACTAGTATTTGATCCACTAATCCCACTGCTGGGTATTTACCCAGAAGATTAAAATCAGTTTATCAAAGAGATGTCCACCACTGCCAAGTTCATTGGAGCACTGTTCACATTCACCAAGTTATGTCATCAACCTAAATGTCCACCAGCAGATAAAAATAGTTAAAGAAAATGTGGTATGTAGACACAATGGAATATTATTGAGCCTTAAAAGGAAAGGCCGCGACAACATAGATGGAATTGGAGAACACTAAGTGAAATAAGCCAGAAACAGAAATACAAATAGCAAATTCTCACTTATTTGTATAATTTAAAACAATCAACATCAAATAAACAGAGTAGGATGGTGATCAAAAGATGCTGGCACGGGATGTTGGGGGAATGGGAAGATGGTGGTCAAAGGGTACAAAGTCTCAATTAGACAGAAGGAATACATTTTTACAATTTTTCAGTTTTTAGAGATAGTGTCTTGCTCTGTGGCCCAGGCTGGAGTACAGTGGTGCAATCATAGCTAACTGACTGCAGTGTTGAACTCCTGGGCTCAAGTGATCCTCCCACCCCAGCCTCCGGAGCAGCTGGGACTATGGGTGCACACTACCACACCAGCTAAAGTGTTGGTTTCTTTTTTCCTTGGTGATGTTTTCAGTGGGTTAAATACAGTGTTAGATTTAAGTTTGGCTCAAAGTGTCCTTTGTACTGGGGTAATACGGTTTGTCCCCTGTTGGTCTCCTTACTTTGTGAACTTTACCTTAGTTGATGTGTAAACAAGTTGTAACCTAACCTAGGAGTTTACCTTTGTAACCAAGTGATCCCAGGCTGAAAACTAACACATTCTGCTCAAATAAAGCCTAGGCCAAACTGCACAAATCAGGTAGTCTCTTTATGTCATTGCTTGTTCTCTGGAATTTAATTTAACTTGGACTTTTCTTTAACAGATTGACCCAGTCGACAGGATCTGAACTTCCAGTGACCATCCCAGGAACAGAAAGCAACTGTGTAAGTGCCCTCCAGGGCCCATTGAGCCCAGGAGCCTTCCATCTTCCTCTTTTGCCTCCTCTAGGTTACCAGTTCTGCTTTTCCTGGACCTGTTCCAAGCTCTCACGTTCCACATCACACATGGGACATCTAGTGTCAGGCTCCCAGAGAGCAGGAACCAGGTGAAATATAAGAGCACAGTCCTCCCAGCCGGTGGCATGGGGATAATCGGACAATACAACTCTCCACCCTTTTTTATGGTAAGATATGAATAAGGGGTCCACAGGAGCAATTGGACATCCAATGAGAGCACTTCCCCTGCAGACTTTGGAAGTGAGAGCACTTCCTCATAGACCTTGGATGTGGGAGGATTGCATTCAGTCTAGTTCCTGGTTGCCGGCTGAAATAACCTGGTAAGTGGAACTCTGTAAGGGGCTTTGAAATTATGACAAAAAAATTTAACTCCTTCACCGTCAGACCGAGAGCATCACCCCCTGAACATGGACTTGCAGAATTCCACAGAAGAGAGGAGACTGGCCTAGACAGACAGCCCCAGGAGCTGAGGGCCCAACAGGCTTTCTACCCTGGATGCTGCTCCCATGCCCTGACATGAGGCCCACTACAATGGTATACTTGTTTGCTCTTTCCTAATTAAGAAACTACTCTCCTTTCTTACCTTTCTTTTACACAGCTCTCCAAAATGTCCACAAAAGTGACTTAAGTCAGGTTCCCCCAAACCAGACACCAAGACAAGAATCCATGTGTGTGTGACTGAAGGAAGTGCTGGGAGAGCCCCAGCTGCAGCCTGGATGTGAACTGCAACTCCAAAGTGTGTCCAGACTCAAGGCAAGGGCACTAGGCTTTCCAGACCTCCTACTAAGTCATTGATCCAGCACTGCCCTGCCAGGACATAAATCCCTGGCACCTCTTGCTCTCTGCAAAGGAGGGCAAAGCAGCTTCAGGAGCCCTTGGGAGTCCTCCAAAGAGAGTCTAGGGTACAGGTCCGAAAGTAGAAGAACACAGAAGGCAGGCCAGGGGCACTGTGAGATGGTAAAAGAGATCTGAAGGGATCCAGGTAAGTTATTGAAAGTATTCTTTCTGTGCTAACTCATAAGAACTCATAATTATTTCTTCAACAGACGTGTACAGAAGGGCCATGCTGTTATTACTCTTACACAAGGAGGCAGCCCTCGAGCCACAGGGTCCAGCTGTTGGCTATAATAGCCTACCGGTCTCTGATGATCACCATGTTTCTGGGTCAGTACCCTGGATGCAGTACCTCCAGTTTCATATTTCTGACTGTCTTTTCTCTTATTTCTAGAATTCAAGCCAGGAAGAAGCAGCAATCTGTCTTCTGGATTAAAACTGAAGATCAACCTACTTTCAACTTACTAAGAAAGGTATTAAGCGCCTTTCTGAGAGCTCTCAGTGGTGATTTGCTTTCGTTTTGTTTTCCTTGCTTAGGGGATCATGGACATTGAAGCATATCTTGAAAGAATTGGCTATAAGAAGTCTAGGAACAAATTGGACTTGGAAACATTAACTGACATTCTTCAACACCAGATCCGAGCTGTTCCCTTTGAGAACCTTAACATCCATTGTGGGGATGCCATGGACTTAGGCTTAGAGGCCATTTTTGATCAAGTTGTGAGAAGAAATCGGGGTGGATGGTGTCTCCAGGTCAATCATCTTCTGTACTGGGCTCTGACCACTATTGGTTTTGAGACCACGATGTTGGGAGGGTATGTTTACAGCACTCCAGCCAAAAAATACAGCACTGGCATGATTCACCTTCTCCTGCAGGTGACCATTGATGGCAGGAACTACATTGTCGATGCTGGGTTTGGACGCTCATACCAGATGTGGCAGCCTCTGGAGTTAATTTCTGGGAAGGATCAGCCTCAGGTGCCTTGTGTCTTCCGTTTGACGGAAGAGAATGGATTCTGGTATCTAGACCAAATCAGAAGGGAACAGTACATTCCAAATGAAGAATTTCTTCATTCTGATCTCCTAGAAGACAGCAAATACCGAAAAATCTACTCCTTTACTCTTAAGCCTCGAACAATTGAAGATTTTGAGTCTATGAATACATACCTGCAGACATCTCCATCATCTGTGTTTACTAGTAAATCATTTTGTTCCTTGCAGACCCCAGATGGGGTTCACTGTTTGGTGGGCTTCACCCTCACCCATAGGAGATTCAATTATAAGGACAATACAGATCTAATAGAGTTCAAGACTCTGAGTGAGGAAGAAATAGAAAAAGTGCTGAAAAATATATTTAATATTTCCTTGCAGAGAAAGCTTGTGCCCAAACATGGTGATAGATTTTTTACTATTTAGAATAAGGAGTAAAACAATCTTGTCTATTTGTCATCCAGCTCACCAGTTATCAACTGACGACCTATCATGTATCTTCTGTACCCTTACCTTATTTTGAAGAAAATCCTAGACATCAAATCATTTCACCTATAAAAATGTCATCATATATAATTAAACAGCTTTTTAAAGAAACATAACCACAAACCTTTTCAAATAATAATAATAATAATAATAAAAAATGTATTTTAAAGATGGCCTGTGGTTATCTTGGAAATTGGTGATTTATGCTAGAAAGCTTTTAATGTTGGTTTATTGTTGAATTCCTAGAAAAGTTTTATTGGTAGATGAGTAAATAAAATATTGTAAAAAAACTTATTGTCTATAAAGTATATTAAAACATTGTTGGCTAATATAATTTGAAAAAAAGTGGTTTTTTGGAAGACTTAGGATATTATGGTGCTACATAATTTTTCCTCGATGCTCTCTTCCTCTCATCTTTCTTGTCTCTTAAATTACTTTACTTCCTTGCACACTTTGCCATACAAGAATGAACATGAGCTTTTCTTGTGTAGATCTGAGTTGAAATCCTGTGGACACTGGGCGAATTACTTTTTAGATCTGTAGCTCTGACTCCTCAGGCATAAAATGGGAATAATGCTTTTACAGTTTAGTGGCGGAACTAAACTCCCAAAATTATTTGTTATATGGATCAAGTAATAACGTCAGTAATGTTTTTGGTACAAAGTCATTATTTAATAAAAGTTATTGTTCCATCTTGCTTGCCCCCCCACCCCTGTCATCTGCCTGCTTCTTTCTTGATTA